TGGAGCTGTTTTCTGGTCCCAGAGGGAGAGAGAAAGCCCAGGAAATCTCACTTTCTCCCTGCCCCTGGGTCTCCAGGCAACGGCACCACTTTGGAGTTACCAGGAGACAAGGTTGCCAGGGCAACACAGGCGTGAGTGGCAGCTCTGGGGCGAAGTCTGGGTGAGAAGATCCAGCCAGGGATCACGATCATTCACTTTGTTCCTCCCTTTCTCCCTGTTTCTCATCAATCCCACCTCCCTTCCTTCATTGTCTTAACGAGCACGTATTTGAGAACCTACAAATGTGCTAGGTGCTATTCTCGGTACTGGAGAACAGAAGTGAACAAGACAATGTCCCTGCTGTATCTCTCCTTCAGTCTTCCAGCTCCTGTCTCTTTATCTCTCCTGCTTCCTTCTTTGTCCTGCGGTCCTGCCTTCCCCCCGTACCACAAAGGCGGCCCCACAGAACCCCTTAGCCAGTGAGGAAGTAAGTTGAGAGGCTTCATCTCACAGACTTTCGGGGATGGCCGTTGATGTTTTGTCCACGAGCCTGTGTCCCCAGACACACACTCCGGCCCATACTCAGGTGCACAGAAAGACAAGCACACAGCTCATCCCCCTCTCCAAAACTCTCAGTTGTCATTGGATGACATCAGCAAAACCACACACAAATACATGCCGATCACAATACTCCTCTGAGATATCATAAGCCCCATTTTACAGCAGGGCAAACTGAGGCTAGGAGCCTTTAAATAATATGTCACTCATTCTGGTCTACTCCTCCAACTTTCAACCCTTATATTTGTCTGATTAGCTGACAATAATAGTATTCGTGCTGGTTCCCCCAGCAGCCTCCCTCAGGGAAGGGTCTTATTTCCCTCGAATGCACCCATTCCTCCGCATAGGTTCTAACCATTTGCCCATTCACCTGAGGAATCGAGTTTTGATGGACAGATTCCTAGACCAATAGAGAAACTAAGTGAACTGTACCGATGCGGCCACGGCTTGGGCGGGACTAAGGCTGGGAACGAGCCACCGATTGGTCAGAGCTACGCGGCGAATGGCGGAGACGCTGAGGCGGGTGCTAACCAGGGGCGGTGCGGCCTGGTCCGGGGAGGAGAACATGCCTGCCGCCGGACCGCCTTTGCTGCTGCTCGGTACACCAGGATCTGGAAAAACAGCGCTGCTATTTGCTGCGGCCCTAGAGGCGGCGGGGGAGGGCCAAGGCCCAGTCCTCTTCCTGACACGAAGGCCTCTTCAAAGCATGCCCCGCGGGACCGGAACGACTCTAGACCCAATGCGACTCCAGGTAACCGTGGGGGTGGGAGCAGAGGCGTTCTAATCCGGCCCTTTCCTTCTGTTTCTCCTTCTAGAAGATCCGCTTCCAGTACCCACCCTCAACCCGAGAGCTTTTCCGGCTCCTGTGCTCTGCCCATGAGGCCCCGGGGCCAGCCCCCTCCCTTCTGCTGCTCGACGGCCTAGAAGAGTACCTAGCGGAAGACCCAGAGCCCCAGGAAGCCGCCTACCTCATTGCCTTACTTCTAGACACAGCTGCCCACTTCAGCCACCGGCTTGGGCCTGGCCGGGATTGTGGGCTCATGGTGGCCCTCCAGACCCAGGAGGAAGCAGGTAGTGGGGACGTCCTGCACCTGGCACTGCTCCAGCGGTATTTTCCTGCCCAGTGCTGGCTGCAGCCAGATGCACCAGGTCCAGGAGAGCACGGCCTCCGAGCCTGCCTGGAGCCAGGCGGGCTGGGCCCCAGAACAGAGTGGTGGGTGACTTTCCGATCAGATGGAGAAATGATGATCGCTCCGTGGCCCACCCAGGCTGGTGACCCCAGCTCAGGCAAGGGTTCAAGCTCTGGAGGCCAGCCCTGAGCTTTGGTGGGTGACTACCTCTCTGTGCTTCAGTTTCCCATGGCTGGAATACTTACCTCAGGGACATATGCAGATCCAAAGACCTAAACAATGTAAAGTGCTTTTTCTCTTTTAAAAGTATAGCATTATCTTGTATATATTTTACCCAATCAATATGTTGTTTATAGTTTCATTGCTTTAAACTT